AGTATAAGAGACTTGTTGATTTTTTTAAAAATTAAGGACATACTAAATTTCCCCGAGATAGTTATTTTGCAGTAATATAGATAAGCGACTCAGATTAACTTTAAAACAAACCACCATACATTCCATTCAATTTATTTTTGCCAGGCATTGTTTTAGCGGCTTTATACAGCCATGTACAAAATAGACAAGATTCCAGCATCATGATGCTTATTTTCTATTCTAGGACACAAAATAGAAAAAAAAATCTCAAATAGTGATAAGCGTTTTGAAGAAAAGTATATAGGACAGCCGGGTAGAGAATGACCAGGACTACCATAGCTAGGGTGGTCAAGGAAGGCCTCTCTTGAGTTTGAGTTAAGAGCTGAATGAGCATGGCAGAGAGAAACAGTTAACGTGGATACTGTTCAGGTTTCTTTCTCCCTGGGACCAAAATGTTTCGAAGTCTGCATACCTCCGTTTACCCTAACTTGTCATGAACATAAAACCTCTTATATTGCAGGCAAAAATCTGAGGTTCACAGATTAGTAGGGCAAGTAGCTGATTCCGAAGTGTGTACTTGCCTTTATGATACTGGATACACACTGGTGTTAACAAGGAGAACGATGTACGTGGCAGACGTTCGGAGAGTACTGGACATGTTGGTTCTAATTTGGGTTTATCCTGGCAGGCTCTAGGTAGAGAGGCTCAGAAAACCTGCGTCCATCCTTCCCATCTTTCCTCCCATTTCCGAAACCACGGCCCCGGTTTCGAGTCCAGAAAAAAAGGAATAAGTAGAACTCCCAAAGGACAGCTTTCCTGGCTGAACAAGATGTAAACAGTTTACGTGATTTCCAACCAAGCGCAAAAGTACAGGTGCAAAAGAAGACGGCAGACACCAAACTTCCCCTGCAGCCACGCCCTCCCCACTTTGGGAGTCTGGGTCCCCGGGAAGGAAGGCCTCCCTATTGGTGCTCAACGTGTTACGTCACTTCCGCTACCTCCACGGCAGGCGTCGCTAAATGACGTTGCCGTTTCCGGGTCACCCAGGCAGCTTGTGGCGGCGAAGCCATCGGTGTTCGCTGATGTCCAGTCTATGGAGTCAGTTGGTACCGGTGGCGGCGCGGAGGCAGAAGGCGGTGTCCGAGTAGGGGCCTCTGCCCCACCAGGATGTTACCCGGCTTGGCCGCCGCCGCGGCCCACAGATGTAGCTGGTCCTCCCTGTGCCGGCTCCGTCTGCGATGCAGGGCGGCGGCCTGTAATCCCAGCGACCGCCAGGGTGAGTGTCCCGCGCTGGCCGCTGGCTCCGTATGAAATTAAAGTATATATATTTTTTCTTTTAGAGTGGCAGAATTTAGTGACATTTGGAAGCTTTTCAAACATGGTTCCCTGTAGTCATCCATATATTGGTACCCTGAGTCAAGTAAAGTTGTACTCCACAAATGTTCAGAAAGAAGGACAGGGATCACAAACACTCAGAGTGGAAAAAGTACCATCATTTGAAACAGGTATGTGTAATTTTTTTAATGTACTTTTTTCTTTAATGTAAACTTCTTTTAATAAACTTTACAGCAGAAGGTATAGGCACAGAACTCAAAGCTCCACTTAAGCAAGAACCTCTCCAAGTAAGAGGTAAATATATTTTATCCTATTTTTGTATTATAATATTTATTATGTTTTCCTGTTTTTTGTTTAGTTAAAGCAGTCCTTAAGAAAAGGGAGTATGGCTCAAAGTACACTCAGAATAATTTCATCACTGGAGTCAGAGCGATAAATGAGTTCTGCCTCAAATCCAGGTAATTTTTTTAAAAAATGTAGCCGTGTGTCATCTGAATAAATTCAACATGTTTCTTTCTCTAGTGATCTAGAACAACTTCGAAAAATCAGACGACGAAGTCCCCATGAAGATACTGAGTCTTTTACTGTATACTTGAGATCAGATGTGGAAGCAAAGTAAGAACATAGTTCTTTCAGAATAAAAGTGCGTTCATTGTGGTGACCATGTGTGTATGCACAGATCTTTGGAAGTTTGGGGAAGCCCTGAAGCTCTTGCCAGAGAGAAAAAATTGCGTAAGGAAGCAGAAATAGAATACAGAGAAAGTAAGTATATTCAATTTAAAGTCAAGTTAATTTATGACCTAAATTTATTTTGTTATTCTTACAGGGCTATTTAGAAACCAAAAAATATTAAGAGAATACAGAGATTTCTTGGGAAATACCAAGGTATGGATATCTTTGTAATAATGTGTGTGTTTAGGTATTAAAAAAAGTTTTTGTTTTTTTACAGCCACGCTCCAGAACAGCATCAGTGTTTTTTAAGGGACCAGGAAAAGTGGTGATGGTTGCAATTTGCATGTAAGTACTGAAAAATAAGCTTTGTGAAATAGCTATGCTAAATTGTTTTCTCTTTCTCTTCTAGCAATGGATTAAACTGCTTCTTTAAATTTCTTGCCTGGATTTATACCGGTTCAGCAAGTATGTTCTCAGAAGCTATACACTCATTATCTGATACTTGTAATCAGGTGAGGACTAAAGCTTTTTTTATAAGTCAATTGATTATTCACCTTTTTTTCTTCTTCTTCATAGGGTTTACTAGCATTGGGCATCAGTAAGTCTGTTCAAACACCAGATCCTTCTCATCCGTAAGGACATTGCCTTATTTTGTTTTTGTTTGTCTTGCGAACTATATTCTTTTCTATTTTTCAGGTACGGATTTTCAAATATGCGCTATATTTCTTCGCTAATTAGTGGTGTTGGTATTTTCATGATGGGTGCAGGACTATCTTGGTACCATGGAGTCATGGGATTGCTTCATCCTCAACCAATAGAATCCCTTCTATGGGTAATCCTCTTTTTTTCTCCTCAGTTTTGATGATTTATGCTTTATTTTAATATTTCTTTTCTAGGCATATTGTATTTTAGCAGGATCATTAGTATCTGAAGGAGGTATGTACTGTCACAAAGTATGTCTCTATTCTCTGTCTTGCTGATATGAATGCTTTTCTTTTAGCAACACTTCTTGTTGCTGTAAATGAACTTCGTAGGAATGCTCGGGCTAAAGGAATGTCATTTTACAAGTATGGTATGTATTTTAGAAACCAAGTGTTTGTTTCATTTTCTTGTCTTGTCTCTTCCCCAATGACTAGTAATGGAAAGTCGTGATCCTAGTACAAATGTGATATTATTGGAGGATACTGCTGCAGTCTTGGGAGTTATAATAGCAGCCACTTGCATGGGCCTTACTTCTATAACAGGTAAATATTCCTTAAATTACAGGTGATTTATTAATTTACTGATTTTTTTATGTGCTTCATTTAGGCAATCCACTGTATGACAGCCTAGGTTCTTTGGGTGTGGGCACCTTATTAGGCATGGTCTCAGCATTCCTCATCTACACTAACACAGAAGCACTCTTAGGGCGGTCCATCCAGCCAGAACAAGTACAACGGCTCACTGAACTCCTGGAGAATGACCCATCAGTAAGGTCAGCCTTATTCCAGTAATCCTGTTAAGGCTAATAAATTTGTATGCATTGTTATTGATTGCAGGGCAATTCATGATGTTAAAGCCACAGATCTGGGATTAGGTAAAGTAAGATTTAAGGCAGAAGTAGATTTTGATGGGCGAGTTGTTACAAGATCATATTTGGAAAAACAAGATTTTGACCAAATGTTACAAGTAAGTTTATTTGTTGTTTTCTTACATAACTGAATTTATTTTCCTGTTTTCATTTTCTTTATAGGAAATTCAAGAAGTGAAAACTCCTGAAGAACTAGAGACCTTTATGCTTAAACATGGAGAAAATATTATTGATACTTTAGGAGCTGAAGTAGATAGACTTGAGAAGGAACTGAAAGTAAGATGTATTCATAAAAATAACATAATGATACAAATAATGTGGTGGTGATTTTTCTTTCCAGAAACGAAATCCTGAAGTTCGACATGTAGATTTGGAGATACTGTGAGTTTGATGGAATGAATCACCTGGGTGGGGACCTTGGAAACAAGTTTGTCCGTCCACTCTACAAAGTTTCCTCCTCTCCTACACTGAAAGACTCAGTGCCATGCAGAAGCCTTTTTTTTAAGATGAAGGAAATATTTTATGTAAAGAGCAACTCAGCAGGACACAGAACTAAAACTACTACTTACATCTAACAGACACACTACAAGTTGAATCAATTTGAAAATCATGTTTTTATGCTTCCATAGGGAACATTTTGGTTATTTAAATTGTTCATAATGTCCCATATTTCACCTGTTCAGTGTATACTGTACTTTGCAATCATCTTTCCTTTTTTCACATTGGTAAAAATAAGTGGCATCCATAGGATCATGATTTTTAATTTGTTGCCTCTGAAGATTTCACTCCATCAAGATCTGCCAATCTTCAATATTCTGGCTAAATCTTGGTATGTGGTTTTTAAACAGTCACTCCGTTTCAAAGTCTGTCTTTCCTTATAGAATGTGGAAATTATTTCTCCATACCTTGTGATTTTGACCTGAGTGCTAAGAGAATCACTCTCCTTACCTAGTTATCTACAAATGTTCATTCCAGAAATGTTTAGTTACTGAATTGAATGAAGACATCTCAGTACACTCTTTTAGGTCATAGTAGTTGCCATTTTGTAAAATTTCTTTTTTCTTCTTTGCTTTTTTCCCCTTATTTGGTTTAATTTTTCTAATGTTAGGAGATATAGTCCTAGATATTTCCATGGGCCAGTGTGATGACTTTTTTTTAAATGAGGTTCAGTACCATAATGTTTATTTACTGGAAGATAATGCATTTATAAGCATTTTAAAATTCTGTAAAGTGGGTTAGAAATATTTATAATTTTACAGGCAGGACAGCATTTGACTTTTATTTAAAAGGCGGCACTACTTATGTAAATCTGAGCTGTGGGATATTTCTTGCTTTAAGAGAGAGACAGAATCTCTCACTGAAACTCATGGTCATGATTTTGTATAATATAGTTCATACTGTGTCTGTGAGTTTCTTCAGTTACAAATGGGCATTTAGTATAGTTATATTGACTATAACATGTAAGTAAATAGCTTTCTACTGACCCTAAGTTATCAAGGTGGAAAAAAAACATGCAATTCAGTAATTGAAAATGTGGTGAAAAGCTGCAGCTGTCATCATCAAAACAACTCATAACATACTTTAAAATGTTCAGGTAGCAGTGAGCATTGTTCATATGAGAATGGCGGCTGGGTGATCTCTTTGCTGAATTAATGAGTTCTTAACATGTGGACCCAACTGCCTGTGTGAGATCTGTGTCTTAAAACTTACTGGAATGGAAATCTATGAATTATTGCAAATTGTAATGCTGGAAACAAAAAATAAATCCTTGGTTAAAGGGTTTGTAATGGTGATTTTTGACCCAGAAATCTCATTTACTGGAAAATTGTGAGACTTTACGTTGGTGTATTTTTCTTTTTTTTTTTTTTACTATTACAGAGTATTTTGCATGCTGTACATTTTAAGTGAAATAACATTCCAGTTTTATTTTTAAGATAGAAAATTGTTATATATATATATAATTTGATACTCTATTCTTACAGTTTCAAATTCCTTATCCCTTCTTTACAAAAAAAACTTTTTTTTTACCTGTTATGATTTATTCTATACTTTTTTCTTCTTCCTTCCCCTTTCCCACTTGCCATTTATTACTTCATGTCATTGCCATATGAGAAAGTACCAAATTATATCCAGTTTCCTCCTAGTGATATTACTCTGAAAAATTTCACAAAGCCAGACAAGAATAATTACTCATTTTTTTTCCCAAGACGACCCTCAAAGTTAATGTGCAGCAGGTATTCCAAATGGTAATTTTTTTTTTTTAGGATTCCCTAATAAAAAAAAAAAAAATTCTGATATTTCTTTTTAAATCTGATTTTGGTTGAGGTCATACCATTCTTAAATAATAATTGAAGGTTTATGTTGCCATCTTTTCTAATTCTGTTTTGCACTGATAAACTTACATAAAGTTTGTTTATGTAAAATAAGACATAAAGGAGTACAACATATCAAGGAATTTGAGTATTTATGTGGAATCAGGAAATTTTTCTAGAGTCACTGAATTTTCAAATCAGAGAATTTGGGCTGGATATGGTGGCTTATGCCTGTAATCCCAGCACTTTGGGAGGCCGAGGCAGGAGGATTGCTTGAGCTCAGGAGGTCAAGACCAGCCTGGGCAACACAGCGAGACCTCATCTCTACTAAAAAAAGTTAGCCGGGTGTGGTGGTGCTCACCTGTGTTAGTCCATTCTCACACTGCTATAAAGAAATACCTGAGACTGAGTAATCAAAAAAAGAGCTTTAATTGGCTCATGGTTCTGCAGACTGAACAGGAAACATAGCAGCTTCTGCTTCTGGGGAGGCCTCGGGAAACTTCATTCATGGCAGAATACGAAGGGGAAGCAGTCATAGCCAGAGGAAGAGCAAGAGGCGGGGATTGGGGGTAGGTGCCACACTCTTGTAAACAACCAGATCTCATGAGAACTCACTATACAGTACCAAGAGGGGAAGGTGCTAAAGTATTCATGAGAACTCCACCCCCGTGATCCAGTCATCTCCCACCAGGCCCTACCTCCAACATGGGATTACAATTCGACATGAGATTTGGTGGGGACAAAGATCCAAAGCATATCAGCATCTGTAGTCACAGCTACTTGGGAGGCCGAGGTGGGAGGATCACTTGAGCCCCAGAGGTCGAGGCTGCAATGAGCTATGATCATGCCACTCCAGCCTGAATGACAGAGTGAGATCCTGTCTCAAAAAGAGAATTTGGGTCTCTTTCTCCAAAAATAAGGCTATATTTAGTTTTTCAGGTTTCTTGTTATTTTACCAAATTAATGTTTCTTACTTTGTATCTACTTTGGCATATAGCATTTGAGTATTAAAGCATATAAATCATTTTTAAGGAAAATATTCTCTGCAGGAGAATAATTACAAAAATAATACTGGACAGAGGAGGGGCAGTCAAGGGTCCATGATTGATTCCTTCTTGCCCAAAACTAAAATCTAGGATTTATCAAAGGTGAGGTATACAGTGGTCCCTGACTTATAATGGTTGCACTTAAGAATTTTTATGATGGGTTTATTGGCACATAACCCAATAATAAGTAAAAAGCATCTGTACCTACTTTTAGCTTTGGCTGAGAATGGATCTCTAATTCACTGTAAGTAGCAGTCCCCAAACTATATAAGGTGGCACAGTTTTCATCATGGCAGTGGGAGGATGAGGGGTGGAGTGTTTTTGTTTTTTTTGTTTTTTTTTGAGACAGAGTTTCGTTCTTGTTGCCCAGGCTGGAGTGCACTGGCACAATTGCAGCTCACCGCAACCTTCACCTCCCGATTCAAGTGATTCTCCTGCCTCCTGAGTAGCTGGGATTACAGGCATGCGCCACCACACCCGGCTAATTTTGTATTTCTGGTTTAGACAAGGTTTCTCCATGTTGGTCAGGCTGGTCTTGAACTGCCGACCTCAGGTGATCCGCCCTCCTCGGCTTCCCAAAGTGCTGGGATTACAGGTGTGAGCCACTGCTCCGGTGATCTGTTTTTAAGTGGAGTATCCTGGGGGCCTATAGTATCCAACTCCAAAGAGGTAAGTTCCTGAACATACACTAAAGAACCTGTGAGATAAGATCAGACGGAAAAATTTTCAAATTTTTTCAAAAGCAAAGGTAATCCCTGCATACATCCTCCTACACACACACACATAGTGCAAAGTGAATAACAAAATGTCATAAGGCTTGAGTTTTTGGTATATGGCTTTCAGTGTTACCTTATCTCATAATTTAGGTAATGATTTTTGCTAAAATGATAACCATCTAAAGAGTGCCTAAGTTTTAAGTCTCGTAACTTTTTGAGGAAGAATGCTGGGAACTACAGAAAACTGCATAGGCATTTAGAATTTGTATTATCTTCTTAGACTGCATTTGTCAAGCTTTGGCAGCATTTCTTTTAAATGTGATGAACCCCAATTTGCCAAACTGTCAGAAGTCAGTGAAGCAAAGAATCGAAGGTAAAATGTTGATTCAAAGATTGTCTCCCCTAAATCCTTCATTTCTTTCTCTGAAATGGAACTTTGGAAGCCATTTATATAGATTAGTCTGACAGCCTTTATATTTGCATGTAAGTTTACTTGCATCCTTAGACTTGGCTTTATGCAAAAAGAAAATTTTTATTCGTTATATTGTATTTCATCTGTCTGATTTCCCTGGCACATTAAGATGGTCCTGGTCCCTCAGGATACTTTTTCCCTTAATAAATGTCATATGTAAATAAAGGCAACTCATTTATTAGTTTGGGATTTTTTTTCCCTTGAGA